CAACGCTCAAGGCCACAGGGTCCACCCACACAGCCCCACCAATAACGCCGACCACCAGTGGGACCAGCCAAGCCCACAGCTCATTCAGCACAAACAAAACACCTACCTCGCTACATTCACACACTTCCTCCACACACCATCCTGAAGTCACCCCAACTTCTACTACCACGATTACTCCCAACCCCACTAGTACACGCACCAGAACCCCTGTGGCCCACACCAACTCAGCCACCAGCAGCAGGCCACCACCACCCTTCACCACACACTCCCCACCTACAGGGAGCAGTCCCTTCTCTTCCACAGGTCCCATGACGGCAACATCCTTCAAGACCACCACTACCTATCCAACCCCATCACTCCCTCAGACCACTCTTCTCACTCACGTTCCACCTTTCTCAACCTCTTTGGTGACTCCAATTACTCACACAGTCATCACCCCTACCCACCCACAGATGTCCACTTCTGCCTATATCCACTCAACGCCAACAGGCACGATTGCTCCACCAACAACAGTTAAGGCCACAAGGTCCACCTACACAGCCCCACTAATGACGGCAACCACCAGTAGGATCAGCCAAGCCCACAGCTCAATCAGCACAGCCAAAACCTCTACATCCCTCCACTCACATGCTTCCTCCACACACCATCCTGAAGTCACCCCAACTTCTACCACCAACGTGACTCCCAAGTCCACCAGTAGAGGCACCAGCACCCCTGTGACCCACACCACCTCGGCCACCAGTAGCAGGCCACCCACACCCATCACAACACACTCTTCACCTACCAGGAGCAGTCCCCTCTCTTCCACAGGTCGTATGACTGCAACATCTCTCAAGACCACCACTACCTATCCAACCCCATCACAAGCTCACATCACACTTCCCATTCATGTTCCACCTTTCTCCACCTCATCGGTGACTCCAAGTACTCACACAGTCATCACCCCAACCCACCCACAGATGTCCACTTCTGCCTCCAACCACTCAACGTCAACAGGCACCATTCCTCCACTGACAACGCTCACCACCACCCTTCACCACACACTCCCCACCTACAGAGAGCAGTCCCCTCTCTCCCACAGGTCCTATGACTCCAACATCCTTCAAGACCACCACTACCTATCCAACCACATCACACCCTCAGACCACACTTCCCACTCACGTTCCACCTTTCTCCAGCTCGTCAGTGACTCCAAGTACTCACACAGTCATCACCCCTACCCATGCACAGATGTCCACTTCTGCCTCGATCCACTCAACGCCAACAGGTACCATTCCTCCACTGACAACGCTCACGGCCACAGGGTCCACACACACAGCCTCACCAATGACGGGGACAACCATTCGGACCACCCAAGCCCACAGCTCATTCAGCATAGCCAAAACCTCTACATCCATCCTCTCACATGCTTCCTCCACACACCATCCGGAAACCACACCAACTTCTACCACCAACATTACTCCCAAGTCCACTAGTGCAGGAACCAGCACCCCTGTGGCCCACACCACCTTGGCCACCAGCAGCAGGCCACCCACACCCTTCACCACACACTCCCCACCTACAGGGAGCAGTCCCATCTCTTCCACAGGTCCTATGACTGCAACATCCATCAAGACCACCACGACCTATCCAACCCCATCACACCCTCAGACCACACTTACCACTCATGTTCCACCTTTCTCCACCTCATCAGTCACTCCAAGTACTCACACAGTCATCACCCCTACCCACGCACAGATGTCCACTTCCTCCACACACTATCCTGAAGTCACCCCAACTTCTACCACCACCATCACCCCCAACCACACCAGTACAGGCACCAGAACCCCTGTGGCCCACACCCCACAGGTCCTATGACTGCAACATCCTTCCAGACCACCACTACCTATCCAACACCATCACACCCTCAGACCACACATCCCACTCACGTTACATCTTTCTCCACCTCCTTGGTGACTCCAAGTACTCACACAGTCATCACCCCTACCCACGCACAGATGGCCACTTATGCGTCCATCCACTCAACGCCAACAGGCACCATTTCTCCACCAACAACGCTCAAGGCCACAGGGTCCTTCCCCTCAGCCCCACCAATGACGTCGACCACCAGTGGGACCAGCCAATCCCGAAGCTCATTTAGCACGGCCAAAACCTCTACATCCCTACATTCAC